TTGGGTCCGGCAGATCCTGGGATTCCTCCCTCTGCTGACCTGAAGTCCCAGCCCTCAGACCACAGCCCTCAACTCTCTGTCACCCTGAAGGTGCAATGAGCACGGGGCACATTCGGCCACTGTGCCCAGGATCCCCCAGCCCAAGGTTGCCACTGATCTGGACTCCAAGGTCCCCTCAGTCCTCCCTCTTCTTCCTCCCCTTGACTCCTCGCAGGGCTGGGCCCCAACCCCCTGCTGAAGTGGGTCTGCATCCCTAGGATTCCCGCGGCTGAATGAAAAGGTGGCTCAGTTTGAGACAGGGGTACAGTGGGCCCCCTGTCCTGGCATGCTGGGTCCCCTAAGGACTCCACTGTCTTCCAGGAGGGCCTGGGCCCTTCCTCTGCATCCCAAAGGCCATACTCACGAGACCCAACCCCTTCCCTCCCTTAGCCGTACATGTGAACGTCAGGATCCGCGTGCTTGGCCGCCATTCCCGGAGCTTCCGTGGGTTGATTGCAGGGGCAAAGCCCGGATTCTGCCAGGATGGTGGTGGGGGAGGAGATGGGAATGGGGTTTGGGGGTGGGGTTGGTGTTTGAGGGATGGGGGTGGGGTTGGTGTTGGGGGATGGGATTGGTAGTGAGGGTAGGGGGTGGGTTGCCCTCAGTCCCCTCTTGGGGTCCTGACCTTGATTCCTGGCTGAGTCTGGGCCCTGAGCACTTCTAACCAGCCCTGCCCTGGTCACACAAAGCTCTTACGCCAGAGTTCCCTGCGGTTAAAGCGGCGGGGGGTGGCGGGGTGAGGTGGTGGCGACTGAGCCTGAGAAGTCTTCCCCTGCAGGGTGGTCCAGGCCCGGCAGCAGAGGCAGCGCTGGATTATTGGGGGCCCTCTGTCTGGGGTGAGGCCCGCCTCAGTCCTCCCTCGGCGTCTTACCTTGCCTCCTCACGGAGCCTGCGCCTGCTTCCCTCCGCCGACGTCAGGCCGTTGCTCAGGGCGAGAATCTCGCTGTCCTCTGACCTCCAATGCGCAAGTCAGTGGCGTCACATCCGGGCCCGTGACTTCCCTGGGTTCACGGCAAGGGTGGAACCGGATTCTGCCCGGATGGGGATCTGGATGGGGGGGTGGGGGTAAGCATGAAGATGGTGTTGGTGTAGGGGTAGGGATTGGGACGGGGATCCTGAGGCTGTAGATCCTGGTGGGGTCGGGGGAGTTGGGGGTGGGAGGGGCCTTTGGTCATCCCTCAAGGTCCTGACTTGGATGCCAGACTGAGCCTGGACCGCCATCCTCTGCCGATTGTGTCTGCTCCCCTCAGACCAAGTCTCTGACTCTGAGTCGGCCCGAAGTGGCATTGGGGGGAGGGGTGTGCTCGGGGTGAGATCATTGCCAGTGTGTACCAGGGCTGACAAGAGGGGCTGAGCTGGATTCTGTGGTCCCACTATGTGGGTGAGGGTGGATCCTCAGTCCTCACTCAGGAGGGTCCTCTTCCTCACTCCTGGCTGTTTGATGAAGGAATGGGTGGGAGATGCTCTGTTTCTGTCACCTCTGAGCATCTGCGCATCTGCGCATCTGCACCCCTTGTAGAGAATGGCTGCGGGTGCCAGGCCAGGTGCTCCCTGCAGGGCAGGAGCTCCCGCGATGATAGTGACCTCTGGGAGAAGACGCACACCTTCCCACGGGGGCTCCTCCCCAGCCAGAGCTACACTTGGCAAACCTTTGGTCCTAAATGATTTATTCTCTGAATTGAAGAAATACGGTTTACATATCTTCTAAGTATATATGTAGGTAGCAATATATATATTTATTTCTATGAACTAACACCTACCCTTAGTATGCATGATTCACTCTGATATCCTAGTCTACTTCCATTCCAGTCTTTGTGTTCTGTTGAAAGAATTTTTTTAAAAAACATAATTCCTCTCCCACTCTGTTGGTTTCAGGTTGTTATTAGCAGAACTCTGGAGCCATGCTGCCTTAACAAACCCAATTTTCCTGGTGGACACTGCTATTACCTAGGGCTCTTGGCATCGTGTTTTCAGGGGCTGCCTCAGATTGTGCAATGAAGTGAAGTGGAAAATTCAAAACTTTTATTCTACCCATTCTTTCATCTGCCGTCTAGGCAGGCTACAAACCTCCCCAACATCTCTGCCGCTAACCCCCTCCAACAGACACTGCAAGTGTCACACACAAGTACCAGCTCAACACAGTCTCCAGTCTCACTCTGGGCTTTCCCTGTTTTGTTGTGTAGATTTTCTTGCTGATACTGGTGTTTTACTTTCTGTTTCCATTCTATAAATTTACAGGGTTGATTTGGGAAGCAGAGCACAGCAGCCCAAATTTGCTTGTAATGTCGGCGGCTACAGGTAAGGCACTAAATTGTAAATAATTTAAGCTGCTCTCTCTCTCTCTCTCTCTGCACATGCACAGAGGAAAGGCCAAGAATGGACAGATTAATAAAGGGCCATCTACAAGCCACGAATAAGGCCATCACCAGAAGCCAACCCCGCCAGTCCTTGATCTAGGACTTCCAGACTTCAAAACTGTGAGAAAAAAAATAAATTTCTGTTGTTTTAGCTACTCACTCAATGGCATTTTGTTATGGCAGCCTGAGCTGACTTAAGACATAACTTCAGGTGACACAATTTTTTTTTTGTTTCCTCCTAGAAAAAAAAAAAGTAATTTTGACATTTAAAGTCTGTAGTTCATTTTGAGTTACATTTCTGTATGGTGCAAGATATGTGCAATGGCTAGTACTATGTGTCAACTTGTCTAGGCTATACTGCTCAGCTGTGTGGTCAAACAGTAGTCTAGATGTTGCTGTGAAGGTATTTTGTAGATGTGATCAACATTTACAATCAGTTGATTTTAAGTAAAGCAGTTTAACTTCCATAATGTGGATGGGCCTCATCCAATTAGTTGAAGGTGTTAAGAGAAAAGACCAAGGTTTCCTGGAAAAGGAATTCTACCACAAGACTAACATAAAAATGCGCTGTGAGTTTCTAGCCTGCTGGCCTGCCTTCACTGTCCTGGGGGAGGCTTGGAGAGACCAGGTGGACTGGAGTAGACTGTTGAGAGACGCTGGTCTGGTGAAGATGTCCAGGAAACCACGAGCCTCCAGCCCATTGTCCAACAACCACCCACCAACACCAAAGAGGCGAGGAAGTGGAAGGCATCCTCTCAACCCTGGCCCAGAAGCCCTATCAAAGTGAACGGCCCACCCAAGCTCTGACTCCTACCTGCCCTTCTTTGATCTCCCTGTTTCCTTCCAGGTTCCCAAGACAACCCGGAAGGGAAAAGGGACCCATCAAGGAAGTTCCAGGAACAAAAGGCTCTCCCTAAAAGACCGCCGCTTCAAAAAAACCTGAGGAATGGAGTGGGCCAACACTATCCAGCCACTCTGACCAGCCGAACGAGGAACTCAATCAAAATGAGCCATAGCGGGACCACAAGGGCAAGGAGACCACCACCTTCTCCAGTCTCTCTTCGGACAGCCAGTAATTCCCGGGCAAGGCCAGAGACTTCAAGTCTATCTGAAAAGTCTCCAGAGGTCTAACCCCAGATAAATAGCCAACAGGGTGTAGAGTACATTTTACACCCCAAAGAGTGTGCCCCATGGTGATGAAAATAAAGTGAACATGTTGCAAAATGATGTGTGTGTCTGTGTGTCTCAAATGGTAGGGG